TTCCCTCTTTCTCCAGTTTCCTATTATTTCCCACTGTTTTTTTTAAAAGTTTTTTGTTTTCTTAAGTTTTCACAAGAATAAACATTGAAAATAAAATTTGCACAAAGATCGAACTAGGAAAGGCCACACAACCAACACATATTACATCATTATAGGTAAGTTAGCAGGGAGATTTCAGACCTGGGCTAGCTCTGGAACCACATTTTACACTGTTGAAAATAAAAGCTGGAGTACAGATGACTTTCCCAGGTTCACAGAGTTGGTAAGCTGGAGAGCTGCACCTGGAGCCAAGCAACCTGCCCTGTCCTTTCCACTGCACCCTCTAAGAAATCTAATTAGAAGGAACAGGTGGTATCTCATTTTGTACGGTGCTTTAGCAATGTACTATTTGCTTTCTAGTGTGTCTATTGTCTCGTTTGACATCTTCTCTCAAAAAGTGATGAAACGAAACGCTCTTTTTGACAAGTTCAGAGTGCTCTTGGTTCCTGTGTGGGATTCTTCCAAGTCTGAATTTGGTAGTGGGAAGAGAAGGAATCCGGAGGAAGGAGGATGAGAAGTTTAAAGGAGAGGAAAGGGAAGCAGAGAAGGCCGCAAGGTGCCTGCAAGATGTCTGGGGAGTTGGAGGAATGGAAGAGTGCCCCGCTCTTCCTTCTGGGAGAGCTCCAGCTAGGCAGAACCTTTCACCAAGGCTCTGATATCGTGCTGGTTTCCGAAAGCCCCAGCCGAAGGTGTGCAGCCAAAGGGTGACAGAAGGTGAGGCACGTGCGGGGGCGCGGGTGCTGACCGCCGCGGTGCGCCCTCCCTCCGACGTGCGGTGTGCGGGGCGCAGACAACCAGCGGCCGGCCCAGGGCTTTCGGGGAGCGAAGCAGGGCTCCCGAGGCACCGAGCGAGAATGGGAATGGGAGGGACCCGGTGCTCCCGGACACGCCCCCGGCAGGTCCCACGCCCGGGTCTTCTGAGACCTCGCGCGGCCCAGCCCGGGAGCGGCCCAGCTATATAAGTCCCAGCGGAAGACCGGAACGCAGAGGGTCCTGCTGGCGCGAGGGTGGGTAGGAGGGGACGCGGGGACTCGGCCCCCAACACCGCGCTCCGTCTGCAGCCGCCGCCTCTGCACCGCCGCTGCCCGGCGGTCGGTTCAAAAAACAGAAATCGGGTTTGCTGCCCGGCGGACAGGCGTGAAGAGCAAGGGAAAGGAACTTCCTCCACCTTCGGGGCTGGAGCCCTTTTCCTCTGCATCTCCAGTCTCTGAGTGAAGATGGGGGGCCTGACAGCCTCGGACGTACACCCGACCCTGGGGGTCCAGCTCTTCTCAGCTGGAATAGCGGCGTGCTTGGCGGACGTGATCACCTTCCCGCTGGACACGGCCAAAGTCCGGCTCCAGGTAGCTAGGCAGAGGGGTAAGACAAGGGGTCTTCCCTTCTGTTCTGCACCTTTCTTATTTCCAGGTCCAAGGTGAATGCCCGACGTCCAGTGTTATTAGGTATAAAGGTGTCCTGGGAACAATCACCGCTGTGGTAAAAACAGAAGGGCGGATGAAACTCTACAGCGGGCTGCCTGCGGGGCTTCAGCGGCAAATCAGCTCCGCCTCTCTCAGGATCGGCCTCTACGACACGGTCCAGGAGTTCCTCACCGCAGGGAAAGAAAGTAAGCCGTGAGCGTTCCTGGGAGGGGCAGAATTTTCTTAATAATTTTTTTTCTCTCTGGATAGCAGCACCTAGTTTAGGAAGCAAGATTTTAGCTGGTCTAACGACTGGAGGAGTGGCAGTATTCATTGGGCAACCCACAGAGGTCGTGAAAGTCAGACTTCAAGCACAGAGCCATCTCCACGGAATCAAACCTCGCTACACGGGGACTTATAATGCGTACAGAATAATAGCAACAACCGAAGGCTTGACGGGTCTTTGGAAAGGTAACTAACTTCAAAATGGGTTTTATAACCACTTAATAAACATTTTCTTTTTTTTTTTCCCCAGGGACTACTCCCAATCTGATGAGAAGTGTCATCATCAATTGTACAGAGCTAGTAACATATGATCTAATGAAGGAGGCCTTTGTGAAAAACAACATATTAGCAGGTAACTTCCCATTTCATATAACAAACAGGTCTTGATGTTGACCTGTTTCATCGATCCATTTTAGATGACGTCCCCTGCCACTTGGTGTCGGCTCTTATCGCTGGATTTTGCGCAACAGCTATGTCCTCCCCGGTGGATGTAGTAAAAACCAGATTTATTAATTCTCCACCAGGACAGTACAAAAGTGTGCCCAACTGTGCAATGAAAGTGTTCACTAACGAAGGACCAACGGCTTTCTTCAAGGGGTAAGATATGATCTTGTGTATCTGTAATGTGTAAATGTAATTTTATGATTTTTTTTTTTTGCAGCAAAATACCCCACATTGGGAAGTGAAGAGAAACATGTTAAGAGACTTGAAGGAAAAAAATTGGGGCAGAGGGGTGTTTTTTATAGGTTAAACAATAAAAGCCATTTAAACAGTAACAATTTCTCTAAGGACAAGAATCGTCAAGATTGAGACAGCACTGATTTCTTGACTCTACTCAATACTTCTTTGGTTTCTCTTCTTCCTTCCCCCTTCTAATAGTTTCCTACCTCCCATTCAGAAAGCAAAGCAAAACAAGCAAAAATTCCCCCTTCCCTCAAAAAAGGAAAGAGTTTTTGAAAAAGTTCATGTCAGTGAAGAAAAGACATGTTTTGGGAGTGAAGGATATTTGTGGATTTGTATAGATGTGATCATCAGGGCTGTGTTGTTTTGAAGTAATATAGGACATCTAGAGGAAAATTTATTTTCAGCAGAGGAGGGAAAGATGAAGAGTAGGTACTTTTAAGCATCTTCACTTGAGGAGTGGCAAAATGAGAAGCATAACCTGCTATAATCACTTTAAGAATTTCAGGCTGAGTGTGGTGGTGCAGTCTCTAGTCCCAGTTACTCCAGGAGGCTCAGGTGGGAGGATCACTTAAGCCCAGGAGCTCGAGGTTGCAGTGAGCTATGATTACACTACTGCATTCCAGCCTGGGCGGCAGGGTGAAGCCTCATCTCAAAAATTAAAAAAAAAAAAAATCAAACAAATT